AGAAATAGATATTATTATATTGGCAGCGTGGCCTTGTTTGTACCTCCATGATTGCCTGGCTGGCCTTGCTAACCTAATCACATCTGTGACGGGATATAGTGATGTTTAATCTTATGATTGCCTTAAGAATTAAGGCAATCAGACGGGTTCGGCGGCTCATGCCTGTAATCCCAGCACTTTGGGAGGCCGAGGCGGGCGGATCACGAGGTCAGAAGATCCAGTCCATCCTGGCTAACAAGGTGAAACCCCGTCTCTACTAAAAATACAAAAAATTAGCCGGGCATGGTGGCGGGAGCCTGTAGTCCCAGCTACTCGGGAGGCTGAGGCAGGAGGATGGCGTGAATCTGGGAGGCGGAGCTTGCAGTGGGCCGAGATCGCGCCACTGCCCTCCAGCCTGGGCGACAGAGCGAGACTCCGTCTCAAAAAAAAAAAAAAAAAGAATTAAGGCAATCATAATTCCCCACGCACACTCATATGCTAGGACCCCGCCCCTTACCTGAAACGTTGTGGCTTATATAGACACTGCCAGGCACTGTGTTAAGTGCTCCCAAAGAGCACCCCAGTCTACCATTTTCCCTCTCGATTCTATATGTACACTCGGGACAAGTTCTCCTGATCGAAAACGGCAAAACTAAGGCCCCAAGTAGGAATGCCTTAGTTTTCGGGGTTAACAATGATTAACACTGAGCCTCACACCCACGCGATGCCCTCAGCTCCTCGCTCAGCGCTCTCACCAACAGCCGTAGCCCGCAGCCCCGCTGGACACCGGTTCTCCATCCCCGCAGCGTAGCCCGGAACATGGTAGCTGCCATCTTTACCTGCTACGCCAGCCTTCTGTGCGCGCAACTGTCTGGTCCCGCCCCGTCCTGCGCGAGCTGCCTGCCCAGGCAGGTTCGCCGGTGCGAGCGTAAAGGGGCGGAGCTAGGACTGCCTTGGGCGGTACAAATAGCAGGGAACCGCGCGGTCGCTCAGCAGTGACGTGACACGCAGCCCACGGTCTGTACTGACGCGCCCTCGCTTCTTCCTCTTTCTCGACTCCATCTTCGCGGTAGCTGGGACCGCCGTTCAGGTAAGAATGGGGCCTTGGCTGGATCCGAAGGGCTTCTCTTACAAGCCGTCTTTTCTTTACTCAGTCGCCAATATGCAGCTCTTTGTCCGCGCCCAGGAGCTACACACCTTCGAGGTGACCGGCCAGGAAACGGTCGCCCAGATCAAGGTAAGGCTGCTTGGTGCGCCCTGGGTTCCATTGGAACGCTTACGAGCCTTATCTTTCCCTGTAGGCTCATGTAGCCTCACTGGAGGGCATTGCCCCGGAAGATCAAGTCGTGCTCCTGGCAGGCGCGCCCCTGGAGGATGAGGCCACTCTGGGCCAGTGCGGGGTGGAGGCCCTGACTACCCTGGAAGTAGCAGGCCGCATGCTTGGAGGTGAGTGAGAGAGGAATGTTCTTTGAAGTACCTTACCTGCTGGTGCCTTCCTTTCCCACTACAGGTAAAGTCCATGGTTCCCTGGCCCGTGCTGGAAAAGTGAGAGGTCAGACTCCTAAGGTGAGTGAGAGTATTAGTGGTCATGGTGTTAGAACCAGGGCCTGATTAACCTTCCCTTCTCCAGGTGGCCAAACAGGAGAAGAAGAAGAAGAAGACAGGTCGGGCTAAGCGGCGGATGCAGTACAACCGGCGCTTTGTCAACGTTGTGCCCACCTTTGGCAAGAAGAAGGGCCCCAATGCCAACTCTTAAGTCTTTTGTAATTCTGGCTTTCTCTAATAAAAAAGCCACTTAGTTCAGTCATCGCATTGTTTCATCTTTACTTGCAAGGCCTC